CTAATATCTATGGCATAGACAAGGACATTGACTCATGCAAGGATATGCCCAAGATCTCACATATCTATGGTCATATCTGGTCGTATCTATCTGACTCAAAACCTGTGGCCTGAGTTTGAGACCCTGAAAGAGAAGAGGCAGCTGAGATGGGACCAGGTTCCAGAGTCTGGTCCAGTATGTATCTATTGCCTCCAGGACAGCAGCCAGAAGAGACAGCCTTGTGGAGGGGACAGTGACTGTGGCTGTGGCCCCAAGCAGGATCCCCAATCCCCTCCATTAGCTGAGAGTGGGGTGGGGAAGGGGTCAAGGCCTGAGGAGTATATGTCCATCCCAGCCTAGAATATTTGAGTCCTCTGCTAAGAGATCCAACCTCTCCCTTTCAGCCTCTCCCTGGCAACCTGGCCTGGCACCCTCTAGGAAGTGATCTCAGTTTAATAATTTAGCAGATGCAGACAAAGATAGCAGCTCCGAAAATAACCCAGTCAGGCCCCAGCCTCCACCTTCCCTTTCCTTAACAGACTCCCCTGCCCTCCCCACAAGGTCTCTGGTTGCCCTACACACCTGTCAGTGTTCCTGCCTGCCAGTGAACACCTGATTCAATGCTTCCTCATTCTTCTTCTCCTCCTTGCTCCTTTCTCTCCATTGTTATATCAAGAGCTTTTATATGGGTCAGGCACGGTGGCTCACACCTGTAATCCCAGCACTTTGGGAGGGCGAGGCAGGTGGATCACCTGAGATCAGGAGTTCAAGATCAGCCTGGTCAATGTGGTGAAACCCCATCTCTACTAAAAATACAAAAATTAGCCGGGCATGGTGGTGCATGCCTGTAGTCCCAGCTACTTGGGAAGCTGAGGCAGGAGAATCTCTTGAACCTGGGAGGCGGAGATTGCGGTGAGCTGAGATTGCACCACTGCACTCCAGCCTGGATGACAGAGTGAAACTCCGTCTCCAAAATAATAATAAATAAATAAATAAATAAATAAATAAATAAAATAAAATAAAGAGCTTTTGCCTTTATGCAACCAACATGGAGATTTTGTACCATGTCCTGTTCTTAGTGCTTGAATGTCCTAACCTGAAGCTGAAGAAGCCGCCCTGGCTGCACATGCTGTCGGCCATGACTGTATGCTCTGGTGGTGGTGTCTTCCTCATTACCGGAGGAATCATTTATGATGTTATTGTTGAACCTCCAAGTGTTGGCTCTATGACTGATGAACATGGGCATCAGAGGCCAGTAGCTTTCTTTGCCTATAGAGTAAATGGACAATATATTATGGAAGGACTTGCATCCAGCTTCCTGTTTACAATGGGAGGTTTAGGTTTCATAATCCTGGACCAATTGAATGCACCAAATATCCCAAAACTCAATAGATTTCTTCTTCTATTCATTGGATTTGTCTGTGTTCTATTGAGTATTTTCATGGCTAGAGTATTCATGAGAATGAAACTGCCGAGCTATCTGATGGGTTAGAGTGCCTTTGAGAAGAAATCAGTGGATACTGGATTTTTTCTTGTCAATGAAGTTTTAAAGGCTGTACCAATCCTCTAATATGAAATGTGGAAAAGAATGAAGAGCAGCAGTAAAAGAAACTTCTAGTGAAAAAACAGGAAGCATATTGAAGCTTGGATTAGAATTTCTTCTT